GGACAGGCACCCTGATACAAAAGAACGGTAAGATGGGGTACAAAATGGATTCTGCAGGTACCGGGAGGACGTTGCAAATCCCAATGAAGGTGAGTGGATGCACACACAGCCTGGATAGACACGAAATGGCACAAAGGGAGAGAAAGGCTACATCCCGGAGGGGCAGGGTGTGGGAGTCACATCAGGGCTGGTGAGTCAGAGACGAGGGAGGATGTGAACACGTTCTGTGCTGTCTTGGGCCCCGCCAGGCTCATGTGTGGCTTTGCTCCGGCACACGTGTGTCACATGCTCTGGAACTGTGGAATCCTCTGGCATGTCAGGCGGGCTCATTCCATGGGGGCAGGAACAGAGAGCCCAGTCATTCGCACGTTCATCTGTTCTATACTGCTTGCCTCCCACTGGCTGGTCTCCTGCTGGGTGCTGGGAACACAGTTACAACATGAATGAACCCATAAGGTCTTTGTTTACGCGGAGCTTAGGGCCGAGACAGGAGTCAGGTCTTAATCAAATAACCACACGAATGAACACACCGGCCACAGGCCCAGCTGAAACCTTAGCACCGCGCGGCTGCTGGAGGTCCCTGACGGTGGTCTAGGCTTCACATTAACAAAGGAAATGACACTGGGAGGCCTGACTTGTTTTTCATGACTGCAACTGTCTCTTGATGATCTTCTCTCCTTTCTAATCGTCCCCAGCTCAGAATTTTGCTAGAGCCGAACCCCAGCTTGGAGGAGCGTAAGCCCTGGGATAACTTCTTTAATCAGAATCTGGCCTGAGTCCCTGCTCGAAGCTCAAGCACCCGGGGCCTCGCGGCCGCCTGCAGTACTCCCCTCCCACCGCGGGCCAGGGCCGACTGGAAAACGGAGCAGGCCATCCCCAGAGCACGGGTCCCGTGGCCACGTTGAGTGTCGCAGAGTACGGGACGCAGGGCGGGGCTTCTGGACCAGCGCGCATCCCAATTGGCTCTCGGGGCTGCCTTTTAGCCGGACGCGCGGAGGTGGGCAATCCGCTCCTTCCCTTGAGCAGTCCACGCCTTGTGGCGGCTTTGCGGAGCTGCTGCTTTGGCGGGAGTTGGAAGCTGGTGTGAGGTGAGAGGCGCGGTGGTCGCTCCCCGGCGAGGCCAGGTCAGAAGGGGACCGGGATCATCCAGGGGCTTTGGCTCCATCCTTGCACCTTTCCCCGGCTCAGGTTTCTGTGGGGAGAAGGAGAGTGCCAGAGGTGACTGGTTCGTGGTTCTTCTAGGCTCTCATGGCCACCATGTTGGAAGGCAGATGCCAAACTCAGCCAAGGAGCAGCCCCAGTGGCCGAGAGGTAATGTGTCTCCTCCCATTCCTCAAATCCTCGTCCTCTCATCTCTCCTCATCGCCCTTTCCAGGCTAGCCTGTGGTCGTCAGGCTTTGGGATGAAGCTGGAGGCTGTCACTCCATTCCTGGGCAAGTATCGCCCCTTTGTGGGTCGCTGTTGCCAGACCTGCACCCCCAAGAGCTGGGTGAGTGATGGTAGGGCCAGGCCCCAAGCAGGCAGGACATGCTGTCTCTCCCCCTGTCTTGCAGGAGTCCCTCTTCCACAGAAGCATAACGGACCTAGGCTTCTGCAATGTGATCCTGGTGAAGGAGGAGAACACAAGGTAGTCAGAGCTATGGACTGGAGCAGGCTTGGATCTTCCCTCCTGCTCTGGGAGCTGTGCCCAGGTTTCGGGGCTGGCTGGTTCGGAGGCTCTGCTATTTCCTGTGGTCCCTGGAGCAGCACATCCCCCCCTGCCAGGATGTCCCACAGAAGATCATGGAAAGCACCGGGTGAGGAGGCAGGGAGTGAGGTCTGGCTGGCAGCCTCATAGCACTCCTTCTAACCCCCTCACAGGGTGCAGAACCTCCTCTCAGGGAGGGTCCCAGGAGGCACTGGGGAAGGCCAGGTGCCTGACCTTGTGAAGAAGGAGGTACAGCGCATCCTGGGTCACATCCAGGCCCCACCCCGTCCCTTCCTGGTCAGGTAACTGGGCTGAAGGGCACTCACCCTTGGGCTGCCGCACCTCAGGCCTGGTGTCCCTCCCCAGGCTGTTCAGCTGGGCGCTGCTGAGGTTCCTGAACTGCCTGTTCCTGAATGTGCAGCTCCACAAGGGTCAGATGAAGATGGTCCAGAAGGCCGCCCAGGCAGTAAGGCCCGCCCTCCATTGGGTTGGGGATGGTTGGCACTTCCCTCTGGCTCTCCCCGGAGCAGGGCTTGCCGCTTGTCCTCCTCTCTACTCACAAAACCCTCCTGGATGGGATCCTGCTGCCCTTTATGCTGCTCTCCCAGGGCCTGGGTGTGCTTCGTGTGGCCTGGGACTCCCGCGCCTGCTCCCCTGCCCTCAGGTAAAAACCTTTTGCCTCTAGACATACATGGGTTCCTTATCAGGCTCTGCCCTATGTCCCACAGAGCTCTGCTGAGGAAGCTTGGGGGGCTTTTCCTGCCCCCAGAGGCCAGCCTCTCCCTGGACAGCTCTGAGGGGCTCCTTGCCAGGGCTGTGGTCCAGGCGGTGAGTGCCCCCAGTGGTTACATATGGGCCAGCTTAACACCCCCTCTGACCCCTCCTATTCCAGGTCATAGAGCAGCTGCTGGTTAGTGGGCAGCCCCTGCTCATCTTCCTGGAGGAACCTCCTGGGGCTCTGGGGCCACGGCTGTCAGCCCTGGGCCAGGCTTGGGTGGGGTTTGTGGTGCAGGCAGTCCAGGTGGGCATCGTCCCAGATGCTCTGCTGGTACCAGTGGCCGTCACCTATGACCTGGTTCCGGATGCACCGTGTGACATAGACCATGTGAGAATGTGAGACCTTCCAGCCCCTTGGGCGGCGAGTATAGTTATCCTTTCCCTCCTTGCAGGCCTCGGCCCCCCTGGGGCTGTGGACAGGAGCTCTGGCTGTCCTACGTAGCTTGTGGAGCCGCTGGGGCTGCAGCCACCGGATCTGCTCCTGGGTGCGCCTAGCTCAGCCCTTTTCCCTGCAGGTATGGAGCCAGCTGGGGAAGGCTGGGAGTACAGCAGGCCACCTAAGAGCCTTCTCCTGGGCAGGAATACATCGTCAGTGCCAGAAGCTGCTGGGGCGGCAGACAGACCCTGGAGCAGCTACTGCAGCCCATCATGCTGGGCCAATGGTAGGGGCACGGGAGTGTGGGGTCTCAGGGGGCCTTCATCCTGTAATCTGTGTCTCTATCTCAGTACTGCTGTCCCAGACACTGAGAAGGAGCAGGAGTGGACCCCCATAACTGGGCCTCTCCTGGCCCTCAAGGAAGAGGACCAGCTCCTGGTCAGGAGACTGAGCTGTCATGTCCTGAGTGGTGAGGGTGAACCAGATCTGGGCCTTTGAGGGGACCAGCATCTCCACCCTCCGCCCCACTCCAGCCAGTGTGGGGAGCTCTGCGGTGATGAGCACGGCCATCATGGCGACGCTGCTGCTCTTCAAGCATCAGAAGGTAGGGGGTGCAATGTGGTGGGGACCTGGGCGCCCTGCTGCTCAGCCCTGCTTTGCCCACCCAGGGTGTGTTCCTGTAGCAGCTCCTAGGGGAGTTCTCCTGGCTGACGGAGGAGATACTGTTGCGTGACTTTGATGTAGGCTTCTCTGGGCAGCTGTGGAGCCTGCTGCAGCACTCACTGAGCCTGCTGCGGGCACACGTGGCCCTGCTGCGCATCCGCCAGGGCGACTTGCTGGTGGTGCCACGGCCTGGCCCAGGCCTCACACACCTCACCTGGCATGGCTGAGTGCTGAGCTGCTGCCCATACGGCCTGGCCCAGGCCTCACACACCTCACCTGGCATGGCTGAGTGCTGAGCTGCTGCCCATCTTCCTGAGCGAGGCTGTGGGCGGTGAGTCTTGAGGTGCACGGGGGGTAGGTGCACGGGGGGTAGGTTCACGAGGCGG